TGCAGTGAGCCGAGATCGCACCACTGCACTCCAGCCTGGGCCACAGAGCAAGACGCTGCCTCAAACAAACAAACAAAAACAAAAATTAAAATATTAAGTAATAATTAACGAGTGTTAATATCCACTCGTTGTGGAGACAAGACCTGGACTTAGGAAACAGGCCCAGGGAAGTAGCAGAACAGTAGCGCTAGAGGACGCCTGGGAGAATCAGCGCGCGGCGGGAAGAGCCCGGGAAGCTTAGTGGGGAAGCGTCTCTTGATGGGGTGAGGAATTCTATAAATTAGTGGAGATGGAAAAAAAAAAAAAAAAGTATTCCCAAAGTGGGAGACAGCACTCAGAAAGACGTGGTGGTAAGAACGAGTATGAGTAACGGGGACAACGAGGACACTGGAGATTGGGGAGTGTTGGGCTGGAAGCTGGTGTGCAGCTGTGGGCAAGCTAGGGAGGACCCCGAAACCGCCAATGCGTTTCCCGGACGCAGACGCTGGCAGGACGGGAGGAACCCCGAGACCCCGCGCCATCCCTTCAGGAAGAGTTACTTCTCCCCGGCCAAGTTAGTGGGCCTTGGGCCTTCTTTCTGTTGGGATCCTCCTCGCGTGTCGCCATCGCTACAAGTGGGCAGCTCTGCGGGGAAAGCTGGGACGCTGGGGGCTTCACCAAGGAGGCTGGCGGCCGACCACTGGGAGGTCTGGCGGGGTGACGACCACTGGGAGGTTTGGGCAGGGCCTGACGGGGTGACGCGGTCAGCCCACTGGAGGCCGACACCCCCCGTCAGCCCAACCCCTGCACGCGCGGCCGCCAACCAAAGACCCGCGGCGCCGGCCTGCGAGCCCCCGCCCCGCGTTGCCCAGGAAACCGAGGGTGTGGCTCCGCGTTCTCTGGGCGTCCCAGGGACTGGGCGCACAGTGGTCGGCGGGATGAGGCGCCTGGTGACGGACGGGGCGAGGAGGGCAGCGATTGGTGAGATTAGGCGATGGGCGGGGAAGCCGCGCGGGGATTAGCGAGTTGCGGCGATGGGCGGGGCAGGCGCGCGGGGATTGGCGGGATGCGGCGCGCCGCGCGGTGAGTGGGGTCCAGGGAAACGGGGTCAGCTGGGGGTGGCAGTTCCAGGCCGCGAGGCCGGGCTCCTGGGTCGGTGGGCTGGTGTCTTGGCGGACGTCCCGCAGCTGCCGCGTGGATCCGAGCCGGGGCACCCGCCGTGACTGGGACAGCCCCCAGGGCGCTCTCGGCCCCATCCCGAGTAGCGCGGCCTGGCTGCTGCCGCCATCAAGCACGTTCGAGCCAAAAGCTCCTAACGAGTCACTCGTTAGACACGTGTGCGGAGCCTGTGTCCCAGGCCAGTGCTGTCCCGTGGAGATAGATTGCAAGCCGCTAGGGAATTTTTTAACTTTCTAGTAGGTGTACGAAAAAAGTAAAACGAAACAAATCAATTGGAGTAAATCCATAAATATATTCAAACTATTATTTCAATTGTATGTGAAAAAATTATTGGGATATTCTTTGTACTATTCTTAGAAATCCATTGTGTGTCCAACCCAAACATCACAGTTGGACTCACCACATCTCCTGTACTTCGTAGCCCTAGGTGGCTAGTGGCATAAGACACAAAAATCTCAGCTCTCCTGGAGCTTATGGTCTAGTTGGAGCAGGCAGACAATACATTTAAAATATACAGTTTGTTAGAAGGTAAATGTTGTAAACAACAATAACAGTTGAAGTAAGGCAGACCTCTTGTCTGGAAATGAGACAGGTGCCGGAGAGCTGGATGGAGGCAGATCGGGAATTCCATTTGGGGCAAACTGAACTTGATTGAGACCCTGGTAGTTGTCCAGATGGAACAGGACACCTGAGTCTAGGGTTCGGGAAGAACTCCAGATGGGACAAACACTCCTAGCTTTCCTTTTCTCTTTTTGGATGACCGCTACAGGGTGAGACATCGGTATCCAGGCACGATAAATTTCCAAGTGGACACAATGTCTGGTGTCAACTACAGCTGTTCTCCTTCTTTTCCCAGTATCCTTTGGGTGCAGTGAGACACCAGGAGAGCTGCTGCTTTGGGGGATGGACAGGGGCAGCAGGAATGCCTTTGTGTTTTCGCAGTGAACCTCCTTGGCCTGGGCGAAGCTGTGTGGACCAAGCAAGTCAGGAGTGTGGCCATGTTTTCTGAGCAGGCTGCCCAGAGGGCCCACACTCTACTGTCCCCACCATCAGCCAACAATGCCACCTTTGCCCGGGTGCCAGTGGCAACCTACACCAACTCCTCACAACCCTTCCGGCTAGGAGAGCGCAGCTTTAGCCGGCAGTATGCCCACATTTATGCCACCCGCCTCATCCAAATGAGACCCTTCCTGGAGAACCGGGCCCAGCAGCACTGGGGTAAGTGAGAGTTTGGGAAGGTGCTTCCCCCATCATCTCTGAGTCTGTACCCCTCGTGTCCCAGGCAGTGGAGTGGGAGTGAAGAAGCTGTGTGAACTGCAGCCTGAGGAGAAGTGCTGTGTGGTGGGCACTCTGTTCAAGGCCATGCCGCTGCAGCCCTCCATCCTGCGGGAGGTCAGCGAGGAGGTGAGGCAGGGTGCTACACAGTGGGGCCGCCACCAAGATTATACCTCCTGTCTCTGCATTCCAGCACAACCTGCTCCCCCAGCCTCCTCGGAGTAAATACATACACCCAGATGACGAGCTGGTCTTGGAAGATGAACTGCAGCGTATCAAACTAAAAGGCACCATTGACGTGTCAAAGCTGGTTACGGGTAGGGAGCCCAATGAGAGGATGTGGGTGATGCCCTGCTCAGGCCTGATGCCACTGCTCCCCAGGGACTGTCCTGGCTGTGTTTGGCTCCGTGAGAGACGACGGGAAGTTTCTGGTGGAGGACTATTGCTTTGCTGACCTTGCTCCCCAGAAGCCCGCACCCCCACTTGACACAGATAGGTGAGCAGCAGTTCTCGGGAGCTGGAACCAGCGGCACCCTGGAGGACCCCACCTTCTCCCGCAGGTTTGTGCTACTGGTGTCCGGCCTGGGCCTGGGTGGCGGTGGAGGCGAGAGCCTGCTGGGCACCCAGCTGCTGGTGGATGTGGTGACGGGGCAGCTTGGGGACGAAGGGGAGCAGTGCAGCGCCGCCCACGTCTCCCGGGTTATCCTCGCTGGCAACCTCCTCAGCCACAGCACCCAGAGCAGGGATTCTATCAATAAGGTATGGAGCCCACCTGGCTGCATTCAGCCCCAGGGCCTGATGGCCTTCTGGGCTTCTATTCCAGGCCAAATACCTCACCAAGAAAACCCAGGCAGCCAGCGTGGAGGCTGTTAAGATGCTGGATGAGATCCTCCTGCAGCTGAGCGTGAGCGAGCTGGGGGCTGGAGGGGTGATGGGCCTGTGAGCTCTCCCTGCCCTGTGCCTTCCAGGCCTCAGTGCCCGTGGACGTGATGCCAGGCGAGTTTGATCCCACCAATTACACGCTCCCCCAGCAGCCCCTCCACCCCTGCATGTTCCCGCTGGCCACTGCCTACTCCACGCTCCAGCTGGTCACCAACCCCTACCAGGCCACCATTGATGGAGTCAGGTAGCTGGCACAGCCACACTTCAGTCTGACCCAAGCCAAGAGTCAGCTGAGCTTTGCCTTGCAGATTTTTGGGGACATCAGGACAGAACGTGAGTGACATTTTCCGATACAGCAGCATGGAGGATCACTTGGAGATCCTGGAGTGGACCCTGCGGGTCCGTCACATCAGCCCCACAGCCCCTGACACTCTAGGTAACAGGCTCAGCCATACAGGGTGGGAGCAGAACCCTCCTCAGAGCTGCCCCTTCTCCTCCAGGTTGTTACCCCTTCTACAAAACTGACCCGTTCATCTTCCCAGAGTGCCCGCATGTCTACTTTTGTGGCAACACCCCCAGCTTTGGCTCCAAAATCATCCGAGGTAATTTTTGTCTTCTGGGGGCCCAGGCTGATCCTACAGTGGGTCCTATGTGACTTCTTTGCAGGTCCTGAGGACCAGACAGTGCTGTTGGTGACTGTCCCTGACTTCAGTGCCACGCAGACCGCCTGCCTTGTGAACCTGCGCAGCCTGGCCTGCCAGCCCATCAGCTTCTCGGGCTTCGGGGCAGAGGACGATGACCTGGGAGGCCTGGGGCTGGGCCCCTGACTCAAAAAAGTGGTTTTGACCAGAGAGGCCCAGATGGAGGCTGTTCATTCCCTGCAGTGTCGGCATTGTAAATAAAGCCTGAGCACTTGCTGATGCGAGCCTTGAGCCCTGGGCACTCTGGCTATGGGACTCCTGCA